TGGCTCCTCCGGTCCGCACCGCAGCTACCGTCCCGGCTGCGTCGCTCGGCCCGCCCCCGGTACTGTTTCTTTAAATGGCGGAGAGGGTCAGGAAAGCAGGAAGAGAGGCGCACGCTGTCACGTGACAGGGGCGGGACCGGCCAACCAAGATCCGGTCACATGGGGACACGCAGCCCGCCAATCAGGAGGCTGTACATCAGGGCGGGGGCGGGAGGAGCTGCAGCTTTGTGATTGGCTGAATGCTCCGCGGAGGCCTCGGGGGCTTGGGGCGTCGGGGAGTGTGCGAGGTGGCCGGGGCTGTGTGCACTATCGGAGACAAAGCGGTGGCTGTGGTGTCTGTGACGGCGGCGGCAGAGCAGCTCTAAACGCCGAATTTCGTGTTGCTGAATCCTGTCACCATCTCAACTAGCGCGGCGCGCGGGCGGCGCGCGGGCGGCGGCGGAGGCAGCGGCGGCGGCGGCGGAGGCGGCAGCAGCACATGGTTCCAAGAGCGCTCTGCGGCTGTTGGGTTCCAATTCCGCGGGGAGGGACAAAGGCAGTTGTGAGATCCGGGTAGTGCCCGGTCAGGTGGTGCGCTCGCCACTGCCCTCGATCCGGTCCTTGGAAGCCGGGAGTAGCTCCTCTTCGTGGGGAGGCGGCCACGGGACCGAGGCCCGGGAAGGGCCTGGGAGGCTGAGGCTGTTGTCTGAGGGACGTGGGGGCGGGGCGCGGCCTGCCCGAGGTGCTGTGGGCGGGTCATTTGTGAGGTGTTTATGTGGGCCAAGTGTGAGGTAATCTGACCACCACCCTGAACTGGGTTTGGTCCGGCTTTGAAAAAAGAAATCGTGAGTGCCTAGGAGCTTTTTCACTTGGGAGGTGGTGAAGCTGCAACTTGCGCCATATAACACTCCGTCGACATCTTGGTCTCCGGTCTTGGGCCTGTTTAAGAATCCTGGCATCACGTGTGGCGAAGACATGGCTGATCAGTTTTCTGACAGAAGTGGGTAAATTTCCGCGTTGGTAAATTTCCTGACAGGAAATTTCGGGGAACCAAAAAAGGCTGGAAGAACATGAAGATGGAGCAGTCATAAACCACCCACTCAAGGACCATCTCCTTCAGGACCATCCACACGAGACTCAGATTGTCTGAATTGAGCTATCGCAACTTAATGCTAAAAGCTCCTTAAAGCTACAGATTTATGACATAGTTCCTTCCAAAATATTACATCATAAATCATTGAGAAGATTAAAAAAAAACACTTGAAGAAATTGTAGTTTTAAACATCTCTGCATATATTTTGGATAGCTACTAGGTTACTTTAACTGTCATTAAGGAGCACAGACTTACTGAAGCTTTACTGGACAGAATCCTGGGAAATCGATATCATTATAAGGTTATATTTCCCAGTTAGCGGGTGAAGGGCTGGAGACCTTATTGCAGTCATGGCTTTCACAAATTACAGCAGTCTGAATCGAGCTCAGCTAACCTTTGAATATCTGCACACAAATTCGTAAGTATCCTCTAGGTGCCACTGAGGTAACCAGTAACTCGTTCCTTGATATTATATGGAAATCGTTTCCCCAGAAAATTTTGCTTTTTCACTTTTTGAGATGTATCCCACTGGAGTGAAATGTGTCACTGGATATCTTGAGCTCTGTATTGAAGAACTGAGATCAGTGAAATACTTGTTGCTAATCCAGAAGAATCTGATTTTTGTTTATTGGATCAAAATTTTCTAAATGCAAACTTTAGTTATTTGAAGTCAATATGTTGAGTTGTTTCATTCAAGTGTTTATAGGAATCCAACAAATACTGCTCTATTGGATCGCCAAATGTTGGACTATTTTAGTATCAACCGTTTCCCCTCTGTAGTGACAACGTCCTAAACAGTTAGGTTTATAACAAGTGTTTACTTTCTAACAAGAAAACAGAAGACATTTAAATGACAACTTTCAAGAAGAAAATTTTTATTTTTTCAGAAGTTGGCATTATCTTCCTGGCAGATTGCTCACATCCAATATTATTTGTATATGCTAAACAGGAAACGGCAACTTGTTTATATCTCTATTTAGATAGTCTTTCCCCAAAATTTCCACAGAAACATACAGTGTTCATGGTTCTTGAGTTCATGAAGGAGTAATCTAATCACTCCAACATGGTCTGGAATGTTTCAGGTTTAATCCATATGCCCACTCTCTTGGAGGCTGTCCAGTAGCGTCAAAACTTTAGTGTTTTAATACATTCACCTGTTACTTTTGAGATGAAGGTAAGTGTTCTAACATTCTAGTACCTGGAGAGCGAATTTTCAAAAAATCTTTGTCTTTTTCCAGTTCACCTTTCTTGGATCACATGCAAAGGATGTTTAGGTCTGTGAAGAAAAGAATTTCTAGGCCGGGTGCTGTGGCTCACGCCTGTAATCCCAGCACTTTGGGAGGCCGAGGTGGGTGGATCACGAGGTCAGGAGATTGAGACCTTTTGCTGACTTTTAGTATTTATCATTTCAGAACCACTCACGAATTCTTGTTTGGTGCCCTTGCTGAACTGGTTGATAATGCAAGGTATGTAGTCTTCAGGCATACAATCTGTGCTTATTCACATGATTCTTTTCTTTTCACTTTGCAGAGATGCTGATGCCACCAGAATAGATATTTATGCAGGTAAGTCAGGCTTTAGTCCTTCTAATGTCTAGCGGCCCAGTAATGGCAGCTGCTTCTTTTACAGAAAGACGAGAGGACCTTCGAGGAGGATTTATGCTTTGCTTTTTGGATGATGGAGCAGGAATGGATCCAAGTAAGTGATGAGATTATTGTTTTGGGGGGTGGCTTTTCACTTTCTCTTGTGTCTGCCCTTTCAGGTGATGCTGCCAGTGTGATCCAGTTTGGGAAGTCGGCCAAGCGAACACCTGAGTCTACTCAGATTGGGCAGTACGGGAATGGGTTAAAATCGTAGGTATATTAGAAGCTTGTCACAGGGCTCAGAGAATAACACCCATTTCTGTTTCCTTTTCAGGGGCTCAATGCGCATTGGGAAGGATTTTATCCTGTTCACCAAGAAGGAAGACACCATGACCTGCCTCTTCCTGTCTCGCACGTTTCATGAGGAAGAAGGCATTGATGAAGTAGGTCCCATCATCGTGGTCTGCATCACCAGCCTTAAAGTGCCTGCTCATGTTTACTCCACAGGTGATAGTCCCACTGCCCACCTGGAATGCTCGGACCCGGGAACCTGTCACAGACAATGTAGAGAAATTTGCCATTGAGACAGAACTCATCTATAAGTACTCTCCATTCCGCACTGAGGAGGAAGTGATGACCCAGTTTATGAAGATTCCTGGGGACAGCGGTAAGTAGGCTTTGAGCCTGTAGCCCCTAGAAATCTGGCAGGACAAAAGATTTCTGTTTCTCAGGAACATTGGTGATCATCTTCAATCTCAAACTCATGGATAATGGAGAGCCAGAACTAGACATAATCTCAAATCCAAGAGATATCCAGATGGCAGAGACGTCCCCAGAGGGCACGTGAGTGTGGCTGGGAAGGGAGGGAGGCCCTGTGACAGCACTTCTCTGTTTTTGCCCTCTCCAGGAAGCCAGAGCGGCGCTCGTTCCGTGCCTATGCCGCTGTGCTCTATATTGATCCCCGGATGAGGATCTTCATCCATGGGCACAAGGTGCAGACCAAGAGGCTCTCCTGCTGCCTGTACAAGCCCAGGTAGGGGCCAGTGCCCCTTGGCCTGCTGTCTCTGGGCCATCAGCTTGCTTTTTCTACTGATCAGGATGTACAAGTACACGTCAAGCCGTTTCAAGACCCGTGCGGAGCAGGAGGTGAAGAAAGCAGAGCACGTAGCAAGGATTGGTAATGCCACTCTGGGTGCAGGAGTTGGGGGGCATTTCTTACCATGTTCTCTTCTGGGTTTCAGCTGAAGAGAAGGCGCGGGAGGCAGAGAGCAAAGCTCGGACATTAGAAGTACGCCTAGGTGGAGACCTCACGCGGGACTCCAGGGTAAGGTCCCGGCCCAGGCGGCTGTTCTCCAGCACCTCCCCTCACCTGATGTCAATGTGTGCAGGTGATGTTGCGACAGGTCCAGAACAGAGCCATCACTCTGCGCAGAGAAGCCGATGTCAAGAAGAGGATCAAGGAGGCCAAGCAGCGGTGAGTGCCAGGCCTGTCCTTGGATCTTTTAAGTAGATCTGCTTGAGTTTTTTTGTCTTCTTAGAGCACTTAAAGAACCTAAGGAACTGAATTTTGTTTTTGGTGTCAACATTGAACACCGGGATCTGGATGGCATGTTCATCTACAACTGTAGCCGACTGATCAAAATGTATGAGAAAGTGGGCCCACAGCTGGAAGGGGGCATGTGAGTACTACCCACAGAGAGCTGTCTAGCCCGGTGACAGAGCTTGTTCTCTTTCTCCCTGTAGGGCATGTGGCGGGGTTGTTGGGGTTGTTGATGTGCCCTACCTGGTCCTGGAGCCTACACACAACAAACAGGACTTTGCTGATGCCAAGGAGTACCGGCACCTGCTCCGAGCAATGGGGGAGCACCTGGCGCAGTATTGGAAGGATATTGCCATCGGTAATGGGGCTGGGCTGCTGGGCCTCTGCCTTCCTAACATGATGTATCGGTGTTTGCTTTCCAGCCCAGAGGGGAATCATCAAGTTCTGGGATGAGTTTGGCTACCTCTCTGCCAACTGGAACCAGCCCCCATCCAGTGAGCTGCGTTACAAACGCCGGAGAGCTATGGAAATCCCCACCACCATCCAGTGCGGTGAGTTGGGTGGTTGGACCCCCCCGACTCATGCTGATATGTGGGGTTTTTTTGCTCTCTGCAGATTTGTGTCTGAAATGGAGAACCCTCCCCTTCCAGCTGAGTTCTGTGGAAAAAGATTACCCTGACACCTGGGTTTGCTCCATGAACCCTGATCCTGAACAGGACCGGTGAGCACATTGTCTAACAAGGGGATTGTGGGGCCACGACCTCTGTAGTACCTTGTCTCTACAGGTGTGAGGCTTCTGAACAAAAGCAGAAGGTTCCCCTGGGAACATTCAGAAAGGACATGAAGACGCAGGAAGAGAAGCAGAAACAACTGACAGAGAAAATTCGCCAGCAGCAGGAGAAGCTGGAGGCCCTTCAGGTACGTGGGTCATGGTCAGTGGGCAAAGCCAGCAAACAACTTCATCATGATGTTTGCCTTGCAGAAAACCACACCCATCCGCTCCCAAGCAGACCTGAAGAAATTGCCCTTGGAAGTGACCACCAGACCTTCCACTGAGGTGAAGTCCAGGGGCCTGGGAAGGGCTTTTCCAGTGTTCTCACTCTCTGTGGGCCTTTTTTTAGGAACCTGTGCGTAGACCTCAGCGTCCTCGGTCGCCCCCTTTACCTGCTGTGATCAGGAACGCCCCCAGCAGACCCCCTTCTTTGCCAACTCCTAGACCAGCCAGCCAGCCCCGAAAGGCTCCTGTCATCAGCAGTACCCCAAAGCTCCCTGCTTTGGCAGCCCGGGAGGAGGCCAGCACATCTAGGCTGCTCCAGCCACCTGAGGCACCCCGAAAGCCTGCCAACACTCTCGTCAAGACTGCATCCCGACCTGCCCCTCTGGTGCAGCAACTGTCACCATCTTTACTGCCCAACTCCAAGAGCCCTCGGGAGGTTCCTTCTCCCAAAGTCATCAAGACTCCAGTGGTGAAGAAGACAGAGTCACCCATCAAACTCTCCCCGGTGAGACGCTTGTCCTCTTTAATACCCCAGCCCCCCTCACATCCTCACGCTCCTCTTGCTCTAGGCTACCCCTAGTCGGAAGCGGAGTGTCGCAGTTTCTGATGAGGAAGAAGTTGAGGAGGAAGCTGAGAGGAGGAAGGAGAGGTGCAAGCGGGGCAGATTTGTTGTGAAGGAGGAAAAGAAGGACTCGAATGAGGTGAGTGGTTGAGGTGAGGTTCTCAAAGCCTCGGGATGCCTCTAATAGACTGCTCTCCACGCAGCTCTCAGACAGTGCTGGGGAAGAGGACTCGGCTGACCTCAAGAGAGCTCAGAAAGGTGAGCTGGGGGAGTGACTTGGCAGCCTGTGGTTTCTGACTCGCACCTCTGTCTACATTGTCAGATAAAGGGCTGCACGTGGAGGTGCGTGTGAACAGGGAGTGGTACACGGGCCGTGTCACAGCCGTGGAGGTGGGCAAGCATGTGGTGCGGTGGAAGGTGAAGTTTGACTACGTGCCCACAGACACGACACCAAGAGACCGCTGGTAATGCCCCAATCAGGGAGGAGCAGTGGTTCCAGACATGACATAAGCTGTGTGTCTTCCACAGGGTGGAGAAAGGCAGTGAGGATGTGCGGCTGATGAAACCCCCTTCTCCGGAACATCAGAGCCTTGATACACAACAGGAGGGCGGGGAGGAGGAGGTGGGCCCTGTGGCCCAGCAGGCCATAGCTGTCGCAGAGCCCTCCACTTCCGAATGCCTCCGCATTGAGCCTGACACCACTGCCCTGAGCACCAATCACGAGACCATCGACCTGCTTGTCCAGATCCTCCGGTACATGTGTCTTTTGTCTTCCCACCCCAGGGCCATTCTGAATTACTGTCCCTGCCTTCTTTAGGAATTGTTTACGGTACTTCCTGCCTCCAAGTTTCCCCATCTCCAAGAAGCAGCTGAGTGCTATGAATTCAGATGAGCTAATATCTTTTCCTCTGGTGAGTCTGGCCTGACCTTCGATTCCACACTCACACACTCTCCCTCTTGCTCTGCTCCCAACAGAAGGAGTACTTCAAGCAATATGAAGTAGGGCTCCAAAACCTGTGCAATTCCTACCAGAGCCGTGCTGACTCCCGGGCCAAGGCCTCCGAGGAAAGCCTGCGCACCTCCGAGAGGAAGCTCCGCGAGACGGAGGAGAAGCTGCAGAAGCTGAGGACCAACATCGTGGCACTCCTGCAAAAGGTGCAGGAGGTGAGCCCGGCAGCCTTCCTGTTGCAGCTGGACCCCAGTTGATCCCTACCCTGCTCTATTCCAGGACATAGACATCAACACAGATGATGAGCTGGACGCCTACATTGAGGACCTCATCACCAAGGGGGACTGAAGGCAGGAGAGAGAGCAGCTCCCCTGCCCACCTGCCCCTCAACCCTGTAGCTGCAGGGGGAGGGGACTTCATTCATGGGTTGGTGGTCGCACCTTGGTTTGACTTACACGGGACATTTGTGTTTTTGGAGGAAAAGATACCCTGATTCTTTGAATCTTCCTTAAGTTTATAAATATTTATTTTTTAAAAGAAGATGCTGTGCCTGTGAGACCATACTTTTTTTTTTTTTTTTTTTTTTTTTTTTTTTTTTTTGGTGACTGCAAAGGACAGAGAACCTTTCCACTTTGGCCATACTGGGTTGCTAAGCCGGAGCCATTTCAGCTCCTGGCTCCTCAAGATAACGGCGAGTCCAGTGCCATCTTGGAGAAGCTCCAGGGGCAGGGCTGACTTTTCTCCTACAGGAGGAACAATGTGGGGATCTGAGGGATGGGAGGGAGACTTCCCCCTAGAGTGGTGGTCCTGCTGGGGGCTCATATCCAGGGACCCAAAAGGGGGGCTGTGTAGGAGGTTCCACATTGGAGGGGCTCTCTCTCTCGCAGCTGTCAGAGTTGGTCCTGGCTGTGGCGTCCAAACAGCTTGAGGGAAAAAGATCCTGTCTAACCACCTCATCTACTACTCAAGTTCTTTCTGAAGGAGGGATTTCTTCAGTTAACCATGGACAGTGAGGTTTCTCACCACAGTAACTTGAGTCCAGGTTGAGGGGGAGACAGATCTGTGGTAAATCTCTGACTTGGGCAGCACACTGAGTGTGGAACCCCACAGGACTCCTTAGGGAAGGAGCTTGTGTGTGAAAGAACCCCTGGGGCTGAGCTGGTGACCTCCATGTGTGGGTGCAGCAGGGCCTTGGATGGTGCCAATTGATCTGGACAGCCTGTTGATGCTTTTCTACTTCCACCCTTCGGCCTGGCCCCACTGAGCCCCATCAAGGTGCCTGAAGAGGGGGCCAGTGAGATCCCGTGGCCACAGGGACTCCAGAGGCATCTCTGCAGGAAGCACACCATGCCTTCCCTCCATGTTCCATCACGGCGCCACAATCTGTGTCCCTTAACTTCTCAGGGTCAAAGACAAAGGCAAGCGTTGCTGAATTTTCTCTTTAATGGCCATTGGAAGAGTCTGGTTCAGTTTTTCCCAACTCTCTTCCCACTCGTATTTGGGGCCTCTGGGTTTTCTGAAGGCACAAGGACTGTGACTTTGTACCACTAACCTGTGGTTCAAACCTGGGTGTGTTTCTGGCATCTCCCTAACCCAGATCAGCAATGGCCACCCTGCTCCTCTGAGGTCAGCAGAAGACTGGGAAGCAGAGGTGAGGGATGCAGGCCACACTGGAATGGGAAGTCTTTTCCCCACTGGATGTGCCTGTCTGGTGGGTTTTGGACCTTCCCAGACTACATCTCTAGGAGAGGCCTGTTTGGAGTAGTACACTGAGAGACCCTGGCCTCTTCTGCTGGAAGACTGTCCAAGTCTTGGGGTTTCTTGAGCTGGTGATTCCTCTGCCATCCTGCTCTCTCTCTTCATCTCAGGCAGCATGGGGTCCACTTTTGTCCCCAAACCTAATGTTTTAATCCAAATGCAAATTGGTTCCACATTTTTACTGGAGGGTAATCAGTTTTTAAAATTCACACACATGTAATCGAAACGCAATACTATAAAGTTCTACTGGTGAGACTCCTGAACTCAGTCTGTTTTCTTAGTAAAATCCAGCACC